GTATGAACTGCATGCTGGGGAGGGAGCGAGTGGGTGGGGGTTCGCATGACTCACTTTGGTGCTTTATCTGCTGGGTTGTGCCATCATGGGCAGAAGTCATTTGTAAAGTGGCCTTGTCTCAGGCATACTTTTGGATGTAAATGGACTGTTATCTCTGGAGGCAGTCTCCTGGGGGGTGAGAGTCCTGCTCTGGAGCTTTTAAGTAAACACCCAGTTAGATAAGCTTGCCCTGTAGGGAGTGTCAGGTGAAGGGAAGGTAAAAGATGATAATTGCATTTCTAAAGAGCTAAGTAGGAAGTGGGGAACAGGGAGAAAGGAGGAAACAGAGAAGATGGGAGAAATAAATAATGTAAAAAATAACTCATCCTCTATCTCTTAGAAAAATGGGAGTACTGTTATATTACCAGGGCTCCAAAACACAAATGTTTAATAAGTGGGAGAGTTTTGAAAGCAGCACCATTATTCTGAGGTTGATAATATCCAGGTTTGTGCTGTCTCCTATGGGTTAAAATGAAAAGGATGTATCCTACAGGTGACGGTAGGGACAGAGGCCCTCCCAGTAGTCACGTTAAGCTAGTACTGACAGAAAAAGGAAAAGCCTGTCCAGGTGGCTGGGCAACCCTGCAGCGAGGCATAGATGAGCTTGTAAATCAAAGGAAATGACCAAGGTGAGTCTCAATCCTTTTAGAGGTTTATTTTGCCAAGGTTGAGGACACATCTGAGAAAAAGGAACACAAAATCACAGGAACATCTGTGATCTGTGCTCTTTCCAAAGAGGGCTTGAGGACTTCAATATTTAAAGGGAAAGAGCAGGCAGTAGGGGAAAGTGGAAAGTAAAAAGGGAAGGTAGATAAAAGGGGAGAGTAGTTGCATTCTTTGGGGCCTTTGATCAGCATTCACTGAATGCGCATGTTACATTCGTGAAAGGAGGTCGTAGAGGAATAGTCAGTTATGCATTCGTCTAGTGCTTGGTGAATCTGCATTTTTACAAGATTAAATATAGGGTAGAGGAAGCGGTCAAATTGCATTTTTCTCCAGCGAGAGGAAGGATGACTCCTAGACCTGTCTTTGTCCCATACTTGGGAAGATAAGCTGTTAGTTTACATTGCCAAGATGAAATTCAACTGATCTGTTTTAGAGTAAAGATCTTGCGGGCCAACAAGGAATTTCCTTGGGGAGGTGTGTGGCCTTTGATCTTTGTAGCTATTTAGCAACAAAATGGGAGGCAGTGTTGCCTGACTCAGTTTCCAAGCTTGACTCTTCCCTTTGGCATAGTGAGTTTGGAGTCAAGAGATTTTTATTTTCCCTTCACAAGCTGAACAGGAGCCTTTGGAGAGAACGCTCTGGACCGGTGAGTGAGCCATGAGGTCGGGCCACAGGCTCGGGCCGTAATCGCCTTCGCTTCTCCCCGGCAGGAAGCGCGCCCCCGGGGCCGGTCCCGGAGGGCTCGATCCGCATCTACAGCATGAGGTTCTGCCCGTTTGCTGAGAGGACGCGTCTAGTCCTGAAGGCCAAGGGAATCAGGTGGGCACCCAGGCGGGGGACGCTCCCCGAGCCTTCTCTTCATAGTCTCCTATGTGTCTTTCAGGCATGAAGTCATCAATATCAACCTGAAAAATAAGCCTGAGTGGTTCTTTAAGAAAAATCCCTTTGGTCTGGTGCCAGTTCTGGAAAACAGTCAGGGTCAGCTGATCTACGAGTCTGCCATCACCTGTGAGTACCTGGATGAAGCATACCCAGGGAAGAAGCTGTTGCCGGATGACCCCTATGAGAAAGCTTGCCAGAAGATGATCTTAGAGTTGTTTTCTAAGGTTTGTGCATAAGAAATTTCAGCTCCTATTTGACTGATAAACTAAGAAATTATTCTCTGTCTAGGTGCCATCCTTGGTAGGAAGCTTTATTAGAAGCCAAAATAAAGAAGACTATGCTGGCCTAAAAGAAGAATTTCGTAAAGAATTTACCAAGCTAGAGGAGGTAATTATTTCTCCTAGCTATCATCAGAGTAATAAGAAATACTTTTATGCTGTTTAATGTTCAGGTTCTGACTAATAAGAAGACGACCTTCTTTGGTGGCAATTCTATCTCTATGATTGATTACCTCATCTGGCCCTGGTTTGAACGGCTGGAAGCAATGAAGTTAAATGAGTAAGATATTTGAATATTTTGTGCATAATTTACTCACACCTTTCATTTTTTCCTCTTCCCACAGGTGTGTAGACCACACTCCAAAACTGAAACTGTGGATGGCAGCCATGAAGGAAGATCCCACAGTCTCAGCCCTGCTTACTAGTGAGAAAGACTGGCAAGGTTTCCTAGAGCTCTACTTACAGAACAGCCCTGAGGCCTGTGACTATGGGCTCTGAAGGGGGCAGGAGTCAGCAATAAAGCTATGTCTGATATTTTCCTTCACTAATATGAATAATAGCATGCTTTTATTTTACCAAG